TCTCCCCAACTCTAGGAAGAAGATACAATTATTATCATCCTTATTTTACAGAATTGGAAACCAAGGCACAGAGAGGTGAAGGGACTCGCCCAAGGTCACACGGAAAGTGGTGGGTCAGGGGATTGAACTGAGGGCAACTGGCTCCAGACCCTGAACTCTCCAACCCTCTGCCACCCTCCTCCTAGGTGAGGGAGATTACATTACTGGGGACCCTGTTTCAGGATATTAAGGGGTTTTCCAAGATGTTTCTCATAGAAAAAAGAAAAAAAAGGGTGTGGCTCATGCCTGTAATCCCAGCACTTTGGGAGGCCGAGGCAGGCAGATGACTTGAGGTCAGGAGTTCAAGATCAGCCTGTCCAACATGGTGAAACCCCATCTCTACTAAAAATACAAAAATTAGCCAGGCATGGTGGCAGATGTCTATAATCCCAGCTATTCGGGAGGCTGAGCCAGGAGAATTGCTTGAACCTGGGAGGAGGAGGTTGCAGGTTGCAGTGAGCCAAGATCACACCACTGCACTCCAGCCGGGCGACAGAGACTCCATTTCAAAAAAAAAAAAGAAGACAAGCAAGATGTTGAGTGTGACTGGGTGGAAGCCACTGACTTGTCCCTGGCACAAGTGTGCTGATATCCCTTCCCCCTCCTTCCTCACGTCCTGCATCTCAGCGAGAATTGGGGTGCCGGGGTTAGCTGTGTGGCCGTCATCCCAGGCCCAGGTGAAGCCCTCGATCAGGTGAGGCCATGATCCCAACGAGTGTTTTAGCCCAGATCCTGCCTCTTCCCTGCTTTCTGCCGAGAAGCGGGACCTCCTCTATGGAAAATATCCAGCTGGGTGAGCCTGGGAGGGAGGAGGTGAGTTGGGCTGGACTCAGGGACCGACTCTTCCCGTCTCATGACTGTGTTTACTGGGCTGGATTTTGGGAAGGGGCCAGATTGCATCAGACAGGGCCTGATGGGCTGGAGCCAGACTGTGGTCTGAGGAGGAGACACAGCCTTATAAGCTGAGGGAGTGGAGAGGCCCGGGGCCAGGAAAGCAGAGACAGACAAAGCGTTAGGAGAAGAAGAGAGGCAGGGAAGACAAGCCAGGCACGATGGCCACCTTCCCACCAGCAACCAGCGCCCCCCAGCAGCCCCCAGGCCCGGAGGACGAGGACTCCAGCCTGGATGAATCTGACCTCTATAGCCTGGCCCATTCCTACCTCGGTAAGGCCCACTCAGCCATCTCCACGGTCCTTACAACCCTGAACCCCTGCCTCTCCTCTGACAGGGCCTCTCATCATGCCTATGCCCACTTCACCTCTGACTCCTGCCTTGGTTACAGGAGGTGGAGGCCGGAAAGGTCGCACCAAGAGAGAAGCTGCTGCCAACACCAACCGCCCCAGCCCTGGCGGGCACGAGAGGAAACTGGTGACCAAGCTGCAGAATTCAGAGAGGAAGAAGCGAGGGGCACGGCGCTGAGACAGAGCTGGAGGTAAGGAGTCGGGGGGCCCAGAGAGCTCAAGGCCTTTTACCACCTGCTTTTCCTCACCCCCCAGATGAGGCCAGACCATGGACACTACACCCAGCAATAGAGACGGGACTGCGGAGGAAGGAGGACCCAGGACAGGATCCAGGCCGGCTTGCCACACCCCCCACCCCTAGGACTTATTCCCGCTGACTGAGTCTCTGAGGGGCTACCAGGAAAGCGCCTCCAACCCTAGCAAAAGTGCAAGATGGGGAGTGAGAGGCTGGGAATGGAGGGGCAGAGCCAGGAAGATCCCCCAGAAAAGAAAGCTACAGAAGAAACTGGGGCTCCTCCAGGGTGGCAGCAACAATAAATAGACACGCACGGCAGCCACAGCTTGGGTGTGTGTTCATCCTTGTTCTTTGTGTGTTTTTGTTCGGGCATGTGTGTGCTTGCCTGTGCCTGCACATTCATGAGCCTGAGAGAGCATCTTTGATGTGTATTTGTGTTTGGTGTATGTATCTGGGGCAGGGAGTGTTCCTGCTCTTGCAGGGTCTACGCTGTGAATGCAGCTTTTGGTTTGTTTGCTTTTGCTTGCATATATTTTAGTGCATACATTTCTGTGGGCTCCTACGTAGTGGAAAGGAATTTCTTCTGCTTTTTTGCGATACTGCCCATGAAACACGGCCCTCCCCAGCACCTGTTTTTGTTGATTGTGTCCTGTTCATAGACGGGAACGCTACTTATGAGTGCCATCTAAAAGTCAGAGAAAACTGAGATTTAAAATATTAAAAGCCAGGGCCGGGGGCAGTGGCTCACGCCTGTAATCCCAGCACTTTGGGAGGCCGAGGTGGGTGGATCACAAAGTCAGGAGTTCAAGACCAGCCTGACCAACATGGTGAAACCCCATCTCCACTAAAAATACCAAAAATTAGCCAAGCATGGTGGCAGGTGCCTGTAATCCCAGCTGCTCAGGAGGCTGAGGCAGTAGAATCGCTTGAACCCAGGAGGTAGAGGTTGCAGTGAGCCGACATCGTGCCATTGCACTCCAGCCTGGGTGACAGAGGGAGACTCTGTCTCAAAACAAACAAACAAACAAAAACTAAAGTCTGGGAGCAGTGGCTCATGCCTGTAATCACAGCAGTTTAGGAGGCCGAAGTGGGAGGATTACTTGAGCCTAGGAGTTTGAGACCAGCCTGAGCATCATAGTAAGACCCCATCTCTACAATTTTTTTTTTGAGACAGAGTCTCACTCTGTTGCTCAGGTTAGAGTGCAGTGGCACCATCTTGGCTCACTGCAACCTCTGCCTCCCGGGTTCAAGCAATTCTCGTGCCTACGCCCCCTGAGTAGCTGGGATTACAGGTGAGCACCACCACGCCTGGCTAATTTTTGTTTTTTTGTTTTTTTGATACAGAGTCTCACTCTGTTGCTCAGGCTGGAGTGCAGTGGCATGATCGCAGCTCACTGCAACCTCCGCCTCCTGGGTTCAAGCTATTCTCCTGCTTCAGCCTCCTGAGTAGCTGGGACTACAGGCACCTGCCACCATGCCTGGCTAATTTTTGTATTTTTAGTAGAAACAGAGTTTCACCATGTTGGCCAGGATGGTCTCAATCTCTTGACCTCATGATCCACCCACCTTGGCCTCCCAAAGTGCTGGGATTACAGGCGTCAGCCACCACGCCTGGCCAATTTTTGTATTTTTAGTAGAGATGGGGTTTCATCATGTTGGCCAGGCTGGTCTCAAACTCCTGGCCTCAAATGATCTGCCCACCTCAGCCTTCCAGCCTTTGGGAGGCCAAGGAGGGAGGATCGCTTGAGGCCAGGAGTTCGAGACCAGCCTAGGCAACATACCAAGGCCCTGTCTCTACAAAAATTTAAAAATTAGCAAAGCATGGTGGCTCATGCCTGTAGTCCTAGTTGCTCAGAGGCTGAAGTTGGAGGATCCCTTGAACCCAGTTGGAGGCTACAGTAAGCCATGATGGTGCCACTGCACTGCAGCCTGAGCAATAGAGTGAAACCATGTATTGAAAAAGAAAGAAAGAAAGAAAGAGAAAAAGAAGGAAGGAAGGAAAAGAAAGGAAGGAAGAAAGAAAAGAAAGAGAGAAAGGAGAGAAAAAGAAGAAAGAGAGAGAAAGAGAAGAAAGAAAGAAAGAAAGAAAGAAAGAAAGAAAGAAAGAAAGAAAGAAAGGAAGGAAGGAAAGAAAGAAAGAAAGAAGGAAAGAAAGAAAGAAAGAAAGAAAGAAAGAAAGAAAGAAAAGAGCGAGCCCCGGCACAGTGGCTCACACCTGTAATCCCAGCACTTTGGGAGGCCAAGGCAGGCGGATCACCTGAGGTCAGTAGTTCGAGTTCGAGGCAGAAGTTGTGGTGAGCCAAGATCACGCCATTGCACTCCAGCCTGGGCAACAAGAGCAAAACTCCATCTCAAAAAAAGAAAAAGAGAGAGAAAGAAAGAGAGAAGGAGGGAAAGAAAGAGGAAGGAAAGGAGGGAGGGAAGGAGGGAAGGAGGAAAGGAGGGAAGGAAATATTAAGGGATTTGCCCTAGCTCACTCAGGGCTCATATTCAGGGATCTTATTGTCTTCAGATATGAGGTGGGTCCCCAGGCCAAGGGGGCTGTGGGACAGGGTTCTGGGAAGTGAGATGGGGGAGGGAGATTCTTATTCAGTGCTATGTCTCAGGACCAGAGTTGAAGAAAAATATGGGGCAAACAGGAAGTGTGGTTGGAGCTGAGATTATTTGTTGATTGAGATACAGGTTTGGGTTGCTATTATGAAGAATCAAAACAGGATACAAAGTTACTCCTCTCTTACTTAGCCCCAAGTCCTCCTGGGTTCAAATGGCAGCTCCATTGTGTTGAGGATTCCAGCTATTTTTACTCACTGTTCTGCCACACCCAAAACATGGCTTCCACTTTGAGGCCCAAAATAGCTACTCCAATACCTGCCATCACGTTTGCATCTCAGCCTGTGGAAAGAGTGTGGAAGAGACAGAGGAGGCCACACCTCTTCAATTTTAGGGCATAATCTAAAAGTAGAACACATCACATCTGCTCCGAATGTGGCTACATGGCCACACCCAACTACGAGAGAGGTTGGGAAATGTAGCATTGAGCTGCTTAGCCACGTGGTAGCCAAAACTTGGGCAACAGCAGGGTTTTATGATGAAAGGGAACCAGAGAGAGTGAATACACGAAGAAGCTAGCAAGAAACATTGCCCACATGCAGACTCAACAGATGTCGGGGGAGAAAACTCTGAGATTGGGCCCCGGGCAGAGCCTGTTTCCTTTTCCCCTGTCCCTTTCACATAAGCCCCACACTGCAGAACTTGGAGTCAGTGGTTCATGGGGACCCAAGGACATCCACAGAAGACCGAAGTACCTGATAGAGCAGGAACAGATGCACGTCAGACTACGACCAGCTTGAACCCTTGGGGACCTGTATCCATCCCCTTCCCTTGAGTCCAGCCTAATCACAGCCACAGAATGAATCCATGACCCGGAAGGACATTTAAGGACCTCTGGCCCAACTCTCCCCACGCAACAGTGGGATTGCCTCTGCTTGTTTGAATACCACTATGGAGGGGGAACTTGCTACATTTAAAGGTTGCTGAATTTTTTTGTTTTGTTTTGGGAGATGGAGTCTCTCTCTGTCGCCCAGGCTGGAGTGCAGTGGTGTGATCTCGACCCACTGCAACCTCCGCTTCCTGGGTTCAAGCGATTTTCATGCCTCAGCCTCCCTAGTAGCTGGGACTACAGGTGTGGGCCACCACACCTGGCTAATTTTTGTATTTTTAGTAGAGACGGGGTTTCACCATGTTGCCCAGGCTGGTCTCAAACTCCCGACCTCAGGTGATCTGCCTGCCTTGGCCTCCCAAAGTGTTGGGATTACAGGCTTGAGCCACACCACCCGGCAAAGGTTGCCTAATTCTATCTCAGGGCAAGTCTGTTCATGTGGGCTGAAATCTGTCTCTCATACCTGCCCTTAAATAAGCTTCTGTTTTTCTGGTCCTTTCTGTCTGAGATGACTTTAATTCCTCCCCCGACCCCATCTCATGAGGCTCAGCTTAGATGTTTCCTTCTCTTCCTCCCTGATGGCTGCGTGCAGAAGCTCATACCTGCAATCCCAGCACTTTGGGAGGCCGAGGTGGGAGGATTGCTTGGGCCCAGGAGTTCTAGGCCAGCCTAGCAACACAGCAAGACCCTCTCTCTACAAAAAATTAAAAATTAGCCAGGTGTGGTGGCTTGTGCCTGTGGGCCCACCTACTCAGGAGGCTGAGGTGAGAGGATCTCTTGAGTCTGGGAGGTGGAGGCTGCAGTGAGCCATGATCTCACTCCAGCCTGGGCGTCAGAGTGAGACCTGTCTCAAAAAAACAAAAACCAAAGTTTTCCTTAACTTGCAATCCTCCACCCATCTCCTGACCTCCACCCCAGGCCGACCCTCCTCTGGGATCACACGGAAGCCTGGGCCCAGAATCTTACAGTCTACCTTGGAAATCCTTCAGATTTTGCCTCCAACTCCTCTTTCCATACAAGTTACATATTAACTCAATCAATGCTTATTGGATGCCTTCTGAGTTACCAGGATGCTGCTGGAGGCCTGTGCTGCTGAGAGGGACAAATAGAATCCTGATATGACTGGAACCAGGAATAGGGCCACCATCAGCTCTAGAACCCAGGGAGCAAATGGCAGGAGCAACACCAGGCAGTCGGCCCTCAGCCCAGCACAGACCTGGTGTGTTGGCTTCAGAAAATCCTGGAAACATCTCTGCTGTGTTTGGAGCTCCTATTCTGTGAGAAGTGTTTTATAGGCTTTGCTCCATTTAATCCTTACGATAACCCAATAGGACATACTATTAATGATCCCCTTTTTTTCAGACCGGAAAACTGAGGTTCGGAGACATTAAGTAATTTGCCTAAAGTCACACAGCCACATCCTGTAGGACTTGGAATTATGAACTCAGGTCTATCTGAATTTTAAAGCCTGGATTTTTCCCCCTTTGCTACATGCCTGGGAAGAACCATGTATTGACAATGAAGAATCCTAAACTCTCGTTAATTTCTGGTCAATTACTCCTCTGGGCCTGGGTT